CAAAACTATGTAACTTATGTTTCTTTTATTGCTTTGGCTATCAGGAAGCTCTTATCCAAATCAGAGCAAATACATTAGAATTTGGGCTTGTCATTTCAGTTTGCTGAACTTTTCCTTCTGGCCCAGATTTTCTATTTTGGTTCATAAATTCTATTGCACAAATGTCCTTTATTGTAAAACACCTTAAATTCTTTCTAAGGGAAGGCTGCATGGAAATGATACAGTAAGGTCTTCCCTGCATTTTCTTAGATTCCTATTAGGGAAGGCAGACCTAGATGTCCCTCTTACCCTCAGTCCCAAAGCCCCCCATTTATAAAATCCCTTAAGCAGTGACTACTGCTGTTCTGAGTACCTGGAGGTAGTTCAGAGCTTCTGAAAGGTAACATCCATATACAAAAAGAAGTTCCTTCCGATCCAGATCCCAGCTTTGGTGCCAGATGCACATTTGAGGAGTAGGTGGCTAGTCAGACTCTCACCTGAGCAGTTAATAAAATCTATTGCCCCTTAATGGAATTTTTTCTGCAAGCTCGAATTGATCTGTCATCTTTGTGATTTGTGAGATGGCAGGGAAGCACCAAACACCATCATGACTTGGGCCACAGTGGGGGGAAAAAAGGAAAAAAGAAAAAAAAAATCCACTGCCAAGCCTTGCCAGGCGTAGAAAGGGCTGGAACTGCTGGGGCCATTTTATCTGATTTATTGGAAATAGAGTGGATCTTATTAACATTTTAATAAAGAGAATCTTTTTGCACTAGGCTGGAAGTGGCCGCCAGTCCCCCGTGCAATTCCATTCTCTGGAAAAGTGGAATCAGCTGGCATTGCCCAGCGTGATTTGTGAGGCTGAGCCCCAACAGTCCAAAGAAGCAAATGGGATGCCACCTCCGCGGGGCTCGCTCCTCGCGAGGTGCTCACCCCGTATCTGCCATGCAAAACGAGGGAGCGTTAGGAAGGAATCCGTCTTGTAAAGCCATTGGTCCTGGTCATCAGCCTCTACCCAATGCTTTCGTGATGCTGCTGCTGATCTATTTGGGAAGTTGGCTGGCTGGCGAGGCAGAGCCTCTCCTCAAAGCCTGGCTCCCACGGAAAATATGCTCAGTGCAGCCGCGTGCATGAATGAAAACGCCGCCGGGCGCTTCTAGTCGGACAAAATGCAGCCGAGAACTCCGCTCGTTCTGTGCGTTCTCCTGTCCCAGGTAGGGAAGAGGGGCTGCCGGGCGCGCTCTGCTTCTTTGTCTCCATGTCCTTGCTTTTGACCAGGGCCAAACAACCCACCTGCACTGCATGGTTCCCCCAGCAAGAACATCCCAGTGAGAATGGCCCACAGATGCCTGGGCGTGACCCACCTGCAGCTTCAACCATGCAGGTAAATTTGCCTGCTGCTGTGTCGTGTGGCTGTATTAAAATATTGATGGCTTTGGTTTTCTCAGGTGCTGCTGCTAACATCTGCAGAAGATTTGGACTGCACTCCTGGATTTCAGCAGAAAGTGTTCCATATCAATCAGCCAGCTGAATTCATTGAGGACCAGTCAATTCTAAACTGTAAGCAATGTCACTCAAAGATGCTTTTAGACATGCTCCTTCTGTTGTTTCGTTTGTTTCCCAGTGACCTTCAGTGACTGTAAGGGAAACGACAAGCTACGCTATGAGGTCTCGAGCCCATACTTCAAGGTGAACAGCGATGGCGGCTTAGTTGCTCTGAGAAACATAACTGCAGTGGGCAAAACTCTGTTCGTCCATGCACGGACCCCCCATGCGGAAGATATGGCAGAACTCGTGATTGTCGGGGGGAAAGACATCCAGGGCTCCTTGCAGGTAACACATCTGTTTGAGATAACTTGGGTTCAATTTTAATCAATCCTTTTGTTTTCCCTTTTAGGATATATTTAAATTTGCAAGAACTTCTCCTGTCCCAAGACAAAAGAGGTCCATTGTGGTATCTCCCATTTTAATTCCAGAGAATCAGAGACAGCCTTTCCCAAGAGATGTTGGCAAGGTAAGTCAGACAAACAGCAAATGACAAAAACAAGTTTTAAATGTCTCTCTGTTTTTCTGACTAGGTAGTCGATAGTGACAGGCCAGAAAGGTCCAAGTTCCGGCTCACTGGAAAGGGAGTGGATCAAGAGCCTAAAGGAATTTTCAGAATCAATGAGAACACAGGGAGCGTCTCCGTGACACGGACCTTGGACAGAGAAGTAATCGCTGTTTATCAAGTGAGTACCCCTCTCCCATGCCCACCCTGTGCTTCTTTCTCCCCCAATCTCTTTGCTCAAATAGCTATTTGTGGAGACCACTGATGTCAATGGCAAAACTCTCGAGGGGCCGGTGCCTCTGGAAGTCATTGTGATTGATCAGAATGACAACCGACCGATCTTTCGGGAAGGCCCCTACATCGGCCACGTCATGGAAGGGTCACCCACAGGTATGTCACATTGGCTTACCTTTAGCGTAATGCCATTCCGTGCCTTTCTGTCTTGCCCCGGTAGGCACCACAGTGATGCGGATGACAGCCTTTGATGCAGATGACCCAGCCACCGATAATGCCCTCCTGCGGTATAATATCCGTCAGCAGACGCCTGACAAGCCATCTCCCAACATGTTCTACATCGATCCTGAGAAAGGAGACATTGTCACTGTTGTGTCACCTGCGCTGCTGGACCGAGAGGTGAGCTGAAAAGAATACACTTTCTTTTTCACTCATATTATTTCTTTGTGCTTGTGCTTTGTAGACTCTGGAAAATCCCAAGTATGAACTGATCATCGAGGCTCAAGATATGGCTGGACTGGATGTTGGATTAACAGGCACGGCCACAGCCACGATCATGATCGATGACAAAAATGATCACTCACCAAAATTCACCAAGAAAGAGGTAAACCCCTGTGCCAAACACCAACCACCACTATAGTGACCATTACCATCTGCTTTGTTTGCAGTTTCAAGCCACAGTCGAGGAAGGAGCTGTGGGAGTTATTGTCAATTTGACAGTTGAAGATAAGGATGACCCCACCACAGGTGCATGGAGGGCTGCCTACACCATCATCAACGGAAACCCCGGGCAGAGCTTTGAAATCCACACCAACCCTCAAACCAACGAAGGGATGCTTTCTGTTGTCAAAGTAAGGGTGCTTCCAATTGCCTCTTTCTCCTCTGCATCCTGAGACCCTTCTGTCTGCTTTCCAGCCATTGGACTATGAAATTTCTGCCTTCCACACCCTGCTGATCAAAGTGGAAAATGAAGACCCACTCGTACCCGACGTCTCCTACGGCCCCAGCTCCACAGCCACCGTCCACATCACTGTCCTGGATGTCAACGAGGGCCCAGTCTTCTACCCAGACCCCATGATGGTGACCAGGCAGGAGGACCTCTCTGTGGGCAGCGTGCTGCTGACAGTGAATGCCACGGACCCCGACTCCCTGCAGCATCAAACCATCAGGTGGGTGAGTGGCTCCGGAACCACAGACGGGAGCAGAGTCTGACATTGTGGGGATTTTTTTCAGGTATTCTGTTTACAAGGACCCAGCAGGTTGGCTGAATATTAACCCCATCAATGGGACTGTTGACACCACAGCTGTGCTGGACCGTGAGTCCCCATTTGTCGACAACAGCGTGTACACTGCTCTCTTCCTGGCAATTGACAGTGGTGAGTACTTGACAAAGACCATCAAGGGTATATTGCATACCAACATCTTCCCTTTTTCCCACAGGCAACCCTCCCGCTACGGGCACTGGGACTTTGCTGATAACCCTGGAGGACGTGAATGACAATGCCCCGTTCATTTACCCCACAGTAGCTGAAGTCTGTGATGATGCCAAAAACCTCAGTGTAGTCATTTTGGGAGCATCAGATAAGGATCTTCACCCGAATACAGATCCTTTCAAATTTGAAATCCACAAACAAGCTGTTCCTGATAAAGTCTGGAAGATCTCCAAGATCAACAGTAAGTCTGGCTAAAGCATTTCTGCCTATTCTCACTCTCACCAGAACCCTCCTTGCCTTTACAGATACACACGCCCTGGTAAGCCTTCTTCAAAATCTGAACAAAGCAAACTACAACCTGCCCATCATGGTGACAGATTCAGGGAAACCACCCATGACGAATATCACAGATCTCAGGGTACAAGTGTGCTCCTGCAGGAATTCCAAAGTGGACTGCAACGCGGCAGGGGCCCTGCGCTTCAGCCTGCCCTCAGTCCTGCTCCTCAGCCTCTTCAGCTTAGCTTGTAAGTTGACCTAACTCCAGTGCATGCACAAATCCCGACTTAACTCTGAACCCTCTCTATTCAGGTCTGTGAGAACTCCTGACGTCTGAAGCTTGACTCCCAAGTTTCCATAGCAACAGGAAAAAAAAAAATCTATCCAAATCTGAAGATTGCGGTTTACAGCTATCGAACTTCACAACTAGGCCTCAATTGTTCCGGTTTTTTATTTTCTTTACAATTTCACTTAGTCTGTACTTCATCATTTTGACAGCATCTTCCTCCCTCCTTTAATTAATGGAATCTTCTGAATTTTCCCTGAATGTTTAAAGATCATGACATATGACTTGATCTTCTGGGAGCAGGAACAATGACTACTTTTTCTGGTGTGTTAACATGTCGCTAGCCAGTGCTCCAGGCACCCAGCTTTGTCTGTGGGTTAGTATTGGTGTATGTATGAGTATCTGTATGTATATATACACGGTATTTATAGAGAGAGACTATCCTGGAGAAGCCTCGTTTTGATGCCATTCTTCCTTGCAAGGTTAAGCAAGGTGGGTGGAAACTAAGACACCTGAACCCTCCAGGGCCTCCCGCATCAAGGTCAGCATGAGGACAGACCACAGAGCTGTCACTTTTGCTCCGAAGCTACTTCTCCACTGTCCCGTTCAGTCTGAATGCTGCCACAACCAGCCAGGCAGGTCCACAGAGAGGGAGAGCAGAGAAAGAAGTCCTTTCTCTTTATTGAGTTCGAGGACTACAACCAATTTACACTGCCATCTGATGCCGTGATCCTGAGCCAAGGAGGTGAGGAGCAGAGCAGGCAATTTCACCACCAAATGCCAAGAAAAGGGCTGACATTTTCTTTCATGGGCACCAACCTGCATTTGTATGTGTCCCGAATCCACAGTCGTACTGATTCTAATGGGGACACAGATCATGGTAGAGAATCTCTCCCTCCTCAGTAAATGTACAACTGCACCTGTCATCATGGAGGTCATACATGCATACAAAGAGGTGTACAGGTACCATCTTGTATACACATATATACCCACATGTACAGACATACATTTATGCACATTCACGCTGTTTGTTTCATATATACAGGCATAAAATAGAGTAAATACAGGTAGTTTTAAAAGTACCCTTTTGTGTGAATTGACTACCGTTGTTTGCAAACCCGAAAATAAAAGACGTTCATTATGTATGAAAAGTAACTGATTTGTATTCTGTGAGCATGTAAAAGCGGAAAGTTAGTGCTTGTTCTAAGATTACCTTCTTGTTGATAAACCATAAATGAATCATCAAAGCTCACACCAAATTTTTCTATCAAATAAAACTAGTGACAGCTTGTGGCTTTTTATTAGAGCTCGCCACGAACTAGGGTAAGGTGAGTGTCTTAGCATATTTTAATGCAGTTGCTTACTAAAGGTTTTAACCGCACATGCACACACACACGCTTTCTTATGCAATCTATGTTTGCACTTGTGCTTTCAGTTAGCCTTCTGTAGGAAGTAGAAGTCATATGTTGTCTTTGTTGTAGTGAAATTATACAGATAGAGTTCCATATATTGTATTTGTTTCAATGGTAAATCCTTTTGGAACATATAGAATGCAGAGATTTTTTTTTCCATTAAAATAAATGGGTATTGGTGGTTAAAACTGCTGGACAGTAACTGTTCTCTGATTTCTATCTTGTGTCCAATGTCACTGATGTTGGGTCTTGTCTTAGTGCAAGTTCACATTTTTGACAGACCATTTGGGGTCCGTCGTACATCTCTGGTTGGTGAGTGAGTCTATGAAGACAGAAGTACCAGTTCTCAGCATGGGCCATGGACTCATCTTGTCCACCTCATGATATGATCTGAGGGTGTCATAATCAGCTATAAAGGTAATTGCATACTCAAAGATGAGACGGACCATTCTCAGTTGATGACCACATTAAGCATAGTCATGGCCATCTGTCAACAGTCCCAAGACCTGGGGATTTTTCTCTGGAACAAATCCTGTTGCTGGATCAGGAGATGCCACACCTTGAACTTGATAGGGTCATTCTCCACGAGCACATGCCCCCGACTCAGGGACAGGGGAATCTAAGCCTGTGCATTCACACTCCACAAGATTTCCTCTACTGGCTTTACAGGGCACTGTCACGCGTCTCCCGGGCGCACCTTGCTCCCCTCTTCCTGCAAGGCAGGGGGAGAACGTTCATCCTTGAACAAACAAAGAGCATCCTCAGCCAGTCAGGCGGCTGGTAGCCGGACACATATGCTAACTGGCAATCAGGAAGTCACCCTCCAATGTAAACTTCAGCCACATGCAGGGAGAAACACAGCAGCTGAGTGGCCATTCACTCAAGGAAACAAATACAGCATGACTCCTTTTCTCTCAAGCTGGTAGGCTCTCCTGCACTTTGTGAACCGAACCAGAAGATTAACTTCGCTGAAAATTCAGAAAAATAGGAGTAAAGTGCACACTTCATTAATAAATAGAATATGCCTCAACTTTCCCTTATTTAAACATATTCTCTGTCCCCACAGTTCTAATCAGGACAGAGATACTTCTGTCATGTTGTTCCTCCTAATAGTTTCCAGAAAAAAAGGAAAATAAACCAATTCTTATAGGCCAAAGTGGTAGCATTTCCTGAATCATAAGATGTTTTGTTCATTTGCTGGAATATATTACATTGTTTACTGAAAACCATAGTAGAATCAAAATGTTATTTCATTATTACCTATGCATTTTATCTGAGTCCAACTTATTAAAAAACGAAGTCAAGTAAGGACCAGAAATTGCTTTTCCCAATTACTGAGCACAGGTCTGAGGGTTTTATTTCCACTGAGCAAATAGTCACACCTTCACTTCTTTTTATTAATACTCAACCAACTTAGTTGATTAAAAATCACATTTTCTCCCTCATTTTACATACGATAAATTAATTATTTTGGATAATTTGTTTTAATAAGAATATGCACACATTTTCTAATTTCAATAAAAGTCACCTTCAATACCGCCAGTTCTCTCCAAATGAGCATCATTCCAGGCAGATATACCTGCTGTGCCTCTTGGCCGACACCAGCAAATCTAAGCATTATAACGAAATAAATCCAGCCAGATTTCATGGTAGGTATCAAATAAGACTTTGGCTCTTAAAGAACATCGTTAGAAATTTTGATAGCTCATTCCAGAGTTTCAGAATGTCATTTAAAACAGTCTGATAAATGGAACAACCATCTACCATCACACTCATAGAGTAGCTCAAATTGCATTTTACCCAAATAAATACACTGGGTCTTAATCTTAAGATGTGACAACTAAAAAATTTTTAACAAGTCTGTGTTTGATCCTGGATTTAGTGCAGTTGCACCCAGGCACGAGCTCTCCAGATGATTCTGAGGAAAGGAGTCTACAATTTTCCTAGGGGGTGTATGAACATGGTACCAAAAAGGTGATTAATAATTATAATAATGGTTTATATTTATCAACTGCTTATTATGTGCCCACACTGTACAAAATCCTTACAGATAGTAACTCATTAATCCCTCCAGTAACATATGAGACAAGCACTACTATCTTCTCCAACTCACAGATAAAGAAGGCTGAGGCTCAGAAAAATTGAATGGCTTGCCCAAGGTAAGTGGCCTCCAGAACCAAACCTCAGGCTATCTGGCTCCAGGGTTCATGTTCTTCCGACAACATCACAATGCCACTCTCAACCCAGGAGCAAAACCAGACAAAGTGCCTACTGCAGACCGGAAGACCCTCGTTTGAAGCCTCCATTAGCGTGACTATGCAGCTAGACCAACTTACTGTTAAGCAACAGTACCTTTTACTATGAGGTACCCTTTACTATTAAGTACCTTTTACTAACAGTATCTTCTGTTACCTATTATTAAGTTCATGCTATACTTCTTCAATCTGAAAGCTTTCTGTTAAAAAAAAAAATGTTAACATCGTTCTAAATTAATATTGAGACCTTAGAAATTTTTCCTGTGCAAGATAACGTAATTATTTGCCCCTTCCCTTCCATGGCTTGTTAGCAGGTAGATGAGGGGCTTCTCCTAGATTAATTTAACATCTCAGTTAATCAAAAGTAGCCGGGCATGGTGACTCATGCCTGTAATCCCAGCCCTTTGGGAGGCAGAGGCGGGTGGATCACTTAAGGTCAGGAGTTCAAGACCAGCCTGGCCAGCATGGTGAAACCCTATCTCTACTAAAAAATACAAAAATTAGCTGGGTGTGGTGGTGCACACCTGAAACCCCAGCTACTCAGGAGGCTGAGGCAGGAGAATCGCTTGAACCCAGGAGGCAGAGTTTGCAGTGAGCCATTGCACTCCAGCCTGGGCAACAGAGCAAGACTCCGTCAAAAAAAAAAAAAAAAAAAAAGAAAGAAAAGGAAATTTATGAACTCCAGAGTACCCATTCACTACCAAACCAACTGAGGGGAGAGAAAACTGAGGGAGAAAGTGGGGTGGGGTCTCAAAGGGTTTGCACTGTGCTTTGCTATAAATCATTCAAAGGGGCAAATTCTAAAGGATCTCTAAGTAGTTGCTGATTTTGTAAAGGTAGCCCATAAATCTGTTTACGTGTAGCTGCCTTAAACATGAGTCAACAGGGTAAGTCACACCAACAGGAAACCCAAGCACTAAAAAAGCCACCTACCTTTTCTGTTTACCAAATACTAAGAATAATAATCTAATAATCTGGCTACATCTTTCATAAAGACCTCCATCTTCTCTCCTTAACTGACTGTTGAGATTTGATAATTTTCACAGTCTAATGATAAAATGCTTTCAAAATGGTTCATCTAACACAATTAACAATTCTTTTACTATATGCAATGTGTTACCCTTACTATATTTCCTATTGCTAATAGATTAGCCCACTATTGAAAAAATTCTGCAGTTGTGACCGTGTTCACATGAAAGCATATACAAGACATGGAGAGACAGCAAAAAATGGTGGGAATGGGTGTGTGTATGAGGGTTTCAGATAAGAACTTCAATTATATAATTTAAGAAGAGTCAGTCTATAATTTAAGCAGAAATAATTGAGATACTCATCAAATTAAGTAAGCGGAAAAATTTCCTCTCTCTCATACTATGTTGCTATCATCACATCTATCGTTGGAGGGTTGCTGAGCTTGATACGCCTTTGAACCATTTTATTTGACTTTCCACGTGCCGTCTCATTGGTAGGGAGATGGTGAAAAGCGTTGGGTGGTGTAGGACGAGGGAGGTTTTCACTCTGAAGCTATGAAGATTTGGAGAAAGGGGCTTATAGAAGCACTATGAAAATAAACTGGAGACTATTTTTTTGCTACTTTTTAAAAAGCTTTTTCTTTAGAGAGTACTAAAGCCATTCTATATCTGTCGTACACATGAATTCAGACTATTATTAGAGAGTTATATCTGTGTTGTCATGCACATGTCAACACTGTCCTGATGACAAAATTTTATGTATCCCCCCAGATAAAAATTTTAAGAAATTTTAAATGCTTTTTATTCACACACACTTTTCAAAAGGGATAAAAGTTAATCATGTTAAAATATTCAGTCTATGGCAGATGTCGCTCCTTTGGGCCCTCACTGCTGAATTGCTTACAGTTTCTGAGCTGTAAACTAACATTTGCTTTACTATGTAGTTACAGAGAAATGTGCAACTTGTTTGTGAAACATTCAAATAAAGCTTATCTGGGATTTTTAACTTGTGTGTTTAGTCTTAGACCATCTTTAGTA